TGGAGTGCAGTGGCGTGATCTCGGCTCACTGCAAGCTCCGCTTCCCGGGTTCATGCCATTCTCCTGCCTCAGCCTCCCGAGTAGCTGGGACTACAGGCGCCCACCACCACGCCCGGCTAATTTTTTTGTATTTTTAGTGGAGACGGGGTTTCATCAGGTTAGCTAGGATGGTCTCGATTTCCTGACCTCGTGATCTGCCCGCCTCGGCCTCCCAAAGTGCTGGGATTACAGGCGTGAGACACCGCGCCCGGTCTCCCGTAAGTTTTAAGGCACCCCCCTCTCCACTGGCGCTTCCTTGGTGGGGCGCTGGAGGCTCCCCAAGTTCTGACCGCTCTTCTCCGACCGCACTGTCCTGGGCCCGAAACCACCCCCAAAGCTGCCACCCATTCCGCTGGCGCCCGTCCCGTTGCCCGCGATGACTCGGTTTTGTCCAGCATAAATCAATGACCACCGTCCCGGGAGCCTTGGAGCACTTTGAGCCATTCCCGTCCCACCCACGCCCCAAGGAGGTCCCAGCCGCGGAGGACTCGCCCGGCCGCCCGCAGCTGTCCGCGTTGGCCCCCACCCCCGACCGTCCCTCCCCAGGCCCCGCCCCCGACATTTCCTCCTCCCAGGCTCCGCCCCCGGCTCCCACGGGGCACCGCGGCTTCCGGCTATGGGTACCGCGGGCCGGAAGTGTAGCGTTGCCATGGCGAGGGCCGGGTGCGGGGCCCGCCCCCGCAGCGCCTCAGGGAGCGCGGGGCCCACTGACCCGCGGAAGCCAGCGGACCCACTTGTGCGGCGGTCGGCGCGGGGCGCGAGGTGAGGCGCGGACTCCCGGGTCCTGCGGCGGGAGCGGAGCGAGGGAGAGGGGCCCCGGCCAGGGAGAGCAGTGGCGGGCCCGGGAAGGAGGGGCACTGGGTCGACACCGAGAGAGGAGGCCGGGCCGGGGAAGGATGAGGCAGAGGAGAGGGAGGAGGCCGGGAAGGGCGGGAGGAGGAGGAGACCGAAGGGAGAGAGGAGGCTGGCGACGGAGGAGGCCGGGGAGGGGCCCTCGGGAGACGCGGCTGCCGGCACGCGGGCGCCCAGGGCACAGGTCCCGCCGGGCCGCCTTGGGCGTTGCTGGCTGAGGCCCAGGGCAGCAGGTGCCAACGGTCAGGAAAGGCAGGGAGCCGAAGGCTGCCGGTGGGCGCTTCGCGTTTTGTTCCAAGGCGAAGGTGTGTGGATTCTCCGCAGCCCGTCGGTCAGGTAGACAGCTCCGGAATTGTCTTCATTTTCAGCCGGGTGTTGTGGCACACACCTATAATTGCAGCTACTCAGGAGGCTGAGGCAGGAGAATCATTTGAACCCAGGAGCTGGAGGTTGCAGTATTTCATGCCTACGCAGGTGCTTTGGGATGAACTTCTTAGGGTTGGACTTTCACAAAGACTGATGAAGGCCCCTTTTCCAGGTACTGGCACACGGATGAGGAGTCGTAGAAGAGGGGCCTGCAGATTGTGCTCTCAGCAAGCCTGTCGTCTAGTGGAAGACACTGGCCGGGACACAGAGCCCACGTGTGGACACCGCTGTGGGTTGGTGGCAGGGGTCGAGCAGGTGCCATCAGGCACATGAACGGTGGAGTCTTCAAAGGTGAGCTGCTGGGGCCGGGCGCGATGGCTCACCTTGATATGCTTCCTTGTTCCCCACTTCTCAGGTGTGAGCAGCTGCTGGAAGAGGAGGTGCTCCTGAAGACACTGCGGCCGGCCCGCCTGTGCCCTTGGTGCCCTGGCTGCCTAGAGAGCCTCACCCCTGGGCCCTGGGGCCAGGACTCCAGGACTCTGACTACCTGCCCTCCCCCAGCCTCAGCGGCTGCACCTCCTCGTTAGTACTGATGCACTGACCTCGGCACACAGCTGGGAGGGGTTGGGGGCTGGGTCATGGCTGCTCCCAGGCCCCACCCAGGCTCCTGAGCCTAGAAGGTGAAAAGAGGACTCTCAGGGGCTCACAGGGGCTCTCACTGCTGGTTGGCCCTGCCCTCCCTTCCCCCTCAGCAGGGTGCCCGGAAGCTGGAACCTTGTTATCTGGGTAATTAGTTTCAGACCCTGCACTGAGGCCGGCCAGGTCTCGGGGCTGCCTCCCATAGGTTGTGCACCCTGACCCCGAGAGGGAGGCGAGGCGCTGCTTGTCGACAGCTAGAGGCTGGCCTGGGGAGCAGGTTTGGGGTGCCCTCCCACACTGCCCTCCCTGCCCCGGCCCATGCCCCCCAGGGCTGCCTGGGCCTGGTTATTGTGTGGGGCCTCCTGACCCAGCCAAGGGCACGAAGCTCTGGGAAGGGGATGCCCCCGAGGGTGCCAGTCCAGCTAGCTGCCCCACCCCTCAGGCCCAGCCTGGCCCCCAAGCTCCCCACTCTGGTGCCCCGAGCAGCCCTGTGGGCAAGCAGCCGCCGCCATGGCCGAGCACCTGGAGCTGCTGGCAGAGATGCCCATGGTGGGCAGGATGAGCACACAGGAGCGGCTGAAGCATGCCCAGAAGCGGCGCGCCCAGCAGGTGAAGATGTGGGCCCAGGCTGAGAAGGAGGCCCAGGGCAAGAAGGGTCCTGGGGAGCGTCCCCGGAAGGAGGCAGCCAGCCAAGGGCTCCTGAAGCAGGTCCTCTTCCCTCCCAGTGTTGTCCTTCTGGAGGCCGCTGCCCGAAATGACCTGGAAGAAGGTGAGTGTGGCTGAGCCCAGAGCAGCTCCCAGCTCTTCTCCTCACCTGTGCCCCACGCTTGCAGCCCCAGCTGTGTGGGTTCCACTTCTGGTGCTCTGGAGTCTTGGGGGAAGAGGCACTGTGGTGGCCCTTGAGACTCCTTCCTGCCTCCCTCCGGAGCAGAGAGTAAAGAGGAGCCGGCAGTGTCTGGCCTGCATCTTTCCATGTGGACAGGAGCCCTCCCGGGAGGCCTGGAGGCAGAGGGAAGAGGCGGAGGGTGCCATGGTCCACAGGGAGCTGTGGGAAGGTGGGAGCCCTCCTGCTGCACCCCAGGCACCGGACCCTGTCCTCACCTCGCCACCTTTTTGCAGTCCGCCAGTTCCTTGGGAGTGGGGTCAGCCCTGACTTGGCCAACGAGGACGGCCTGACGGCCCTGCACCAGGTCAGCCTGCACTGGGTGTGGGCAGGGTGGGGTGCTCTGGTCGCTCACGTGGCACGGTTTGCAGTGCTGCATTGATGATTTCCGAGAGATGGTGCAGCAGCTCCTGGAGGCTGGGGCCAACATCAATGCCTGTGACAGTGAGTGCTGGACGCCTCTGCATGCTGCGGCCACCTGCGGCCACCTGCACCTGGTGGAGCTGCTCATCGCCAGGTAGGGCCTGTTGGGCGTCCTTGGCAGGGAGATGTGCCCAGCACCCCGTCCGTCTTCCCTGCAGTGGCGCCAATCTCCTGGCGGTCAACACCGACGGGAACATGCCCTATGACCTGTGTGATGATGAGCAGACGCTGGACTGCCTGGAGACTGCCATGGCCGACCGTGGTAGGTGCGGCGGTGCGGCTGTGGGAGGGCTGGTCGCGCTCCCTCTGAGCCTGCCGCCTCGCAGGCATCACCCAGGACAGCATCGAGGCCGCCCGGGCCGTGCCAGAACTGCGCATGCTGGACGACATCCGGAGCCGGCTGCAGGCCGGGGCAGACCTCCATGCCCCCCTGGACCACGGGGCCACGCTGGTGAGGGCTGGGGGGTGAGGGGCACACGGGGCGGGCCGAATTCAGGCCGGGCGCTTGCCTGCAGCTGCACGTCGCAGCCGCCAACGGGTTCAGCGAGGCGGCTGCCCTGCTGCTGGAACACCGAGCCAGCCTGAGCGCTAAGGACCAAGACGGCTGGGAGCCGCTGCACGCCGCGGCCTACTGGGGCCAGGTGAGTGCGGGCGGGAGCAGGTGGGAGGGGGCAGCAGTCTGCAGCTCCGGCCTGCCGTCCACAGGTGCCCCTGGTGGAGCTGCTCGTGGCGCACGGGGCCGACCTGAACGCAAAGTCCCTGATGGACGAGACGCCCCTTGGTGAGCTTGCGGGGCCCACCTCCACCTGGGGGGGGCGCCCCTGACGCCTGCGCCCACTTCTCAGATGTGTGCGGGGACGAGGAGGTGCGGGCCAAGCTGCTGGAGCTGAAGCACAAGCACGACGCCCTCCTGCGCGCCCAGAGCCGCCAGCGCTCCTTGCTGCGCCGCCGCACCTCCAGCGCCGGCAGCCGCGGGTGAGCGCCGCCCCCAGCAGGCCCCGCCCCGGTCCCCTCACTCCCTCTCCTCTCTCCTCCCCAGGAAGGTGGTGAGGCGGGTGAGCCTAACCCAGCGCACCGACCTGTACCGCAAGCAGCACGCCCAGGAGGCCATCGTGTGGCAACAGCCGCCGCCCACCAGCCCGGAGCCGCCCGAGGACAACGATGACCGCCAGACAGGCGCAGAGCTCAGGCCGCCGCCCCCGGAGGTGAGCGCCCCGTCCCTGCTCCGCCCAGCGCACCTGATGGCTCTGGGACCTTCACTGCCCGCAGGAGGACAACCCCGAAGTGGTCAGGCCGCACAATGGCCGAGTAGGGGGCTCCCCAGTGCGGCATCTATACTCCAAGCGACTAGACCGGAGTGTCTCCTACCAGCTGAGCCCCCTGGACAGCACCACCCCCCACACCCTGGTCCACGACAAGGCCCACCACACCCTGGCTGACCTGAAGCGCCAGCGAGCTGCTGCCAAGCTGCAGCGACCCCCACCTGAGGGGCCCGAGAGCCCTGAGACAGCTGAGCCTGGCCTGCCTGGTGACACGGTGACCCCCCAGCCTGACTGTGGCTTCAGGGCAGGCGGGGACCCACCCCTGCTCAAGCTCACAGCCCCGGCGGTGGAGGCTCCCGTGGAGAGGAGGCCGTGCTGCCTGCTCATGTGAGGCTGTTGCTCAGCATGCAGGGGCCCTGTCGCGGGCACAGCCCAAGGCTGCCTCCCCACGGTGCGTGCCCTGGTGCTGCGGGTGCAGCACGGAAACCCCGGCTTCTACTGTACAGGACACTGGCCCCTCTCAGGTCAGAAGACATGCCTGGAGGGATGTCTGGCTGCAAAGACTATTTTTATCCTGCAACTCTTGATAAAGGGCTGTTTTGCCATGGAGCCTCGTTGTGTGTTGTGTGTCTCAGCTGGGT